CAGATCACCTGGGGCCAGGAATTTGGGACCACCATAGTGAAACCCTGTCTCTACTGAAAATACAAAAAATTAGCCTGGCGTGGTGGCGCGCGCCTATAGTCCCAGCTACTTGGAAGGTTGAGGCACGAGAATCGATTAACCCGGGAGGCGGAGGTTGCAGTGATCCCAGATGGCGCCGCTGCACTCCAGCCTGGGGGACAGAGGGAAACTTTGTCTTAAAAAAAAAAAAAAAGGAATAAACTTATATGGTAATGTTTATTAGCTTCCCTACTAGTGGATATATTTCGTGTCTGAATGGCTCTATGGAATGATGTACATATTTGGATTGGCAGCCTTAGGGAGCGTCTGATAATAATTTTAGCCTCTGGGAGCCTGCTGAACTTTATGAAGTTTGAAATAATATTCCCCAAACACTTGGGTGATCAGTTGCAGATGGCACCTCTAATATGCTGTCTGATTACGACCCATTTAAGAAAGGGCGAAGTCCCTCCACTGCCCTAGGACTTGGATAAGCCATTTCTCATCGCCCAGCGCCCTGGAGCTTCGCTTTTACTCCAAGAGGTTGGTGCAAAGGGTCCCCGGCACCCACCTCGGGATCTATGAAAACTACATTACCTAGAATGCTCTGCGTTGAACGCCACGCTACTAAGCCAGTAAGAGCTCAGAAAACCGACTTTCCTTGAGAGTCACAAAAAGAAAGGACGGGACTTTTGGGGGGGCCTCTTCGTGGCGGCCATTTTAGCTTCTCTGAGGTGTGTTCACCGGATCAGAGATAGCAGAGCGCCGAGTTGGGGCCACGAAGGCGTGAGGGGAGTCGTCGTCCCTCCTGCACGAAAGCGTCTAAGCCTTGGCGACGCCGCCCTGGGGGACCCACGTCAGGCCTGGGATAGGGACCGCTGTCCCCGGGTCCCTACCAATGTCGCCCGTCGCTCCCGGCCCAGCTCTACCCGCAGAGTCTGATGGCAGCGGCCACTCTGAGGACGCCAACTCAGGTGAGTGCGGCGTCTTCCCGTCCTCACACACCTTCCCCCACCCACGTTCTAAAGCCATCAGTGAGGGGCGCCTGCTCGAGTCCCCGCTGCCCAGGGTCGGGGACACTGAGGCGTTCGTGGGTGGGGCCCTTTTTTTGACACTGCGTGTGACGAGGTGTGGGAGAGCGTGACAGGCGGAGGAACCGGCGCGTGCAAAGGTTGAGGCGCGACTGAGCCAGGAGAATTCGGAAAGCTGTTTTCTGCAGGGAACGAAGAATATGAGGCGGAGTTACTCCTAGGGTTGTACTGTCATTGTGAGGATGCTAGAAGCCACGGAGAGTTCTGAACAAAGGAGGGACGCCATTTATGTTAGTTTTTTTTTCTTTGAGACGGAGTTTCGCTCTTATCGCCCAGGCTGGAGTGCAATGACGCGATCTCGGGTCACTGCAACCTCCGACTCCCGGGTTCAAGCGATTCTCCTGCCTCAGCCTCCCCAGCAGCTGGGATTACAAGCCTGCAGCTGGGATTACAACGTCCGGCTAATTTTTTGTATTTTTAGTAGAGACGGGATTTCACCATTTTGGCCAGACTGGTCTGGAACTCCTGACAAGTGATCCTCCTGCCTCGGCCTCCCAAAGTGCTGGGATTACAGGCGTGAGCCACCGTGCCCGCCCTATGTTAGGGTTTAAAAACTTTTCCAAAGACTGTTCACAGGAAGAGCAGCGATGGGGCGATGAGGACATTGAGATAGTGGGAGGCTACATCTTTTTTTCATTGCCCTACAGTTGGCAAGAGGTGACAGCACTGAGACCAGAAAGTAAAACAGCCAGCCTGAGTTCAGGGCCAGGCAGGGCTACAGGGAGGCTTGAGCTCATCTAGCCTCACCAGGGATGCATTCCTCTTTCCCTGGTTCTCCCAGTTGTAGAAGGGCGTATGGAACTCACATAGGGAAGTGGAGAGTGTTCGGTCCCTCAGTAGCCTCTACCCCCATGTTCTTGGGATTGTGGTTTCCTAGTATTCTTAAGTGCTGTTACCCCAATCCTGGGTCTGGTGCCCTGGAGAAATTCCAAGCCCAGGGCTCTTAAGTCCATGCCAGAGGTTACAGGGGTTATACTGAGGTGTTCCCATTTTTGTCAGCCAGTGGAAACTTGTGAAAGGTTATCTCTGGCACTGGTATCAGGAGGCGCAAGTGCTTAGTAAAACTAAGCTGAGATTTTTGAGGAAACCATAGATCTGTTTCCTTTTAGCTGGGAACAAAGAGCAGGGGGAAGGAGTCAGGACTGCAGTGGCTGCCTGAGAAGTTGGGTACCTATTCTGGAGGTAATGAGAGATTTGGGTTACAAGAGGGAGGTGATCTTACCAAAGTCCTAACAGGGTCCATCCCGTTAGCGTGGAGAGCAGACTGTGGGGTTGAGGGAAGAGGAAAGAAGATCAGAGTGGAAGCTACAGCCAGTCCAGGGTAATGGACCAGAGTCATTGATTAGGAGATGTGTTGCATTCTGGATGCAAATTTTTAAAGGGAGCAACTAAATTTTCTGATGTAGACAGCGAGGGAGTGAAACAGGATTCAGCGATGACCCCATGGTTCTTCAACTGAGATGGAGAAGTTGGTATTAACAGTAATATTCACTGGAGACAACAGGAGCTTTATTTGGTCATGTAAGAGTTTGAGATGTTTCAGAGACATTAAGTAGGCATTAAGTAGGTGGCTGAACACCCAGGTCTGGAAATCTGGGGAGTGCTTCAGAATGGAGACATCCAAAATGTGGTGGTCATTGTGTGGACTAAGGTGAGTGAGCTGTGGATTACATTTAGAAGGGTTGTTCTATTTTTTTTTTTTTTTTTTGAGATGGAGTGTCTCTCTTGTTGCCCAGGCCAGAGTGCAATGGCGCGAGCTTGGCTCACCACAACCTCCGCCTCCCGGCTTCAAGCAATTCTCCTGCCTCAGCCTCCCGAGTAGCTGGGATTACAGGCATGCGCCACCACGCCCGGCTAATTTTGTATTTATTTAGTAGAGACAGGGTTTCTCCATGTTGGTCAGGCTAGTCTTGAACTCCCAACCTCAGGTGATCCACCCGCCTCAGCCACCCAGAGTTCTGGGATTACAGGCGTAAGCCACCGCATCCGGCCTACAAGGGTTAATCTTTAGGCATGGTGGTACAGGTTATTTGGCCAGGAAGGGCAGAATGGGGGCTAAGGACCAAGCCTTTTGGTTGGATAAGTGGGTGATATTCTTGGGCTTTCTAAACAGAGGTAAGGGAGGTTAGTGGCTATGGAGGTAGGGTGTTTGGAGAGGATAGTTGGGCAGGTGGCATACACTTTCAAGGGAAGAGTGGATATAAGGTGGATGCAGAGGCATAGGTGTATTTGAGGCAAATGGCTGTCCTTTTTTTCCTTTGTGCTTATTCAGCACTCTGTGGAATCACCAGGATTTTTTGATGACTTTGATGGGGCCTAGGGTGTTTATTCAACCTGGAGGATAAGGCCAGGTGCCAATGTGGTCATCTGTGACAGTCACTTGGCCTGGGGTAGGTGATCAGTGGAGCTAGTCTTTGAGTGTTAAGTGGACAGAGGAAGGTTGTTACTGCTGAGGGGCTAGCAAGTGCAGCACGGAAGTGGAATAGGGCCATGGGTATCTGAGATGCACATGTGGTTCTGTGTGGCCTAAATCTGAGGCAAAGAATGGAGCCAGCCAGGGAGCCCTCATAGGATTTGGGGCTGCTACCACTAGTGGATGCCCTGGGAGATCTAGGGTAGTATTAGATCCGTTTGAATCTGTCGAGCATACTCTGGACGCTGTGTGCTAAGTTATGGTGTAAAGTCTAAAATTAAGGCCCAGTATGACATCTGGTGAAATCAGGGTGGCATCAAATGGCCTGAGTACAAGTTTCCCTCCCTACTCTTCTCCCAAACAGACAACCCTTTTAATCAAGGAGACCAGGCACAATTTCTGCCTATCACTTTGTAGCAGATTTCAGCTCCCTACCAGGTCATGGAGTTTTCCAAACAAGCCCATTGTGGGAACCAGGGGGCAGTTGATCCTTTTGTTCTCAAAGTGCTTGCATCCCACAGTTTTTGGTTATTCACTTTTTTTCTGGACTAGACCCCCATGTGACCCTGTGTGGTACATGTTGTCCTCATCTCCCAGGTTCTATGTACATATGATTAATAAACTGCTATATCATCTTTCTTTTTTTTTTTTTTTTGAGACGGAGTCTCGCTCTGTCGCCCAGACTGGAGTGCAGTTTCGCAATCTTGGCTCACTGCAACCTCCGCCTCCTGGGTTCAAGCAATTCTCCTGCCTCAGCCTCCTGAGTAGCTGGGATTACAGGTGTGCTTCACCACGCCCGGCTAATTTTTGTATTTTTAGTAGAGATGGGGTTTCGCCATATTGGTCAGGCTGGTCTTGAACTCCTGACCTCGTGATCCACCCGTCTTGGCCTCCCAAAGTGCTGGGATTACAGGCATGAGCCACCATACCCAACTGCTGTATCGTCTTTCTAGTGTCAGGTATTGTGTGTTTGTCCATATCCATAACCCTAGTGTGGCAATCCTGCCTTCGCTAATGGGGTAAAGAGGAAGAGATTAAAACAGTGACATGGGAGGTAAGAGCAGGGAGATGCCTATGGTGTGGGCAGTGAGGTGGCAGCCCTGGGCTTGGGGCTGTGGTGTCTGGAGATAGGAGGGATGTGTATTCTGAAGAATGATGTGCATCTGGAAAGGGAGTAAGTGACAGCTGCAGGGCCCTGGTATTGAGACTTAGATGACCTTGGACATTTCAGGGGGATTTCATGATGGGATAGTATGGATCCTTCCATGCCAGGCCCCCAGCTTAGATGCCTATTTATCCATGTGCTGGTTTCTCCTCTCAGTTGGGGAGCTTGGGAAGAGAATGGGCATGGGGTAAAGATGTGGGGGTATGCATTGTGGGTCCTTGGGATAGGGGCTCTTGGTGGTTTCATCTGTTCCCATTGTGGCAGGGCACTGTGACCTTTGAAGATGTGGCCGTACACTTCTCCTGGGAGGAATGGGGTCTCCTTGATGAGGCTCAAAGATGCCTGTACCGTGATGTGATGCTGGAGAACTTGGCTCTTTTAACCTCTCTAGGTAAGGTTCTTTTACCCTTTCCTGTGCCCTGAGGCATGTGGGAAATAATTGTATTTCATTGCAGATGTTCATCATCAGAAGCAGCACCTTGGAGAAAAACATTTCAGAAGCAATGTGGGCAGAGCCTTGTTTGTGAAGACCTGCACATTCCATGTGTCAGGGGAGCCTTCCACCTGCAGAGAAGTTGGGAAGGACTTCCTGGCCAAGTTGGGATTTCTCCATCAACAGGCTGCTCACACTGGGGAGCAATCAAATAGCAAAAGCGACGGTGGGGCCATCAGTCACAGAGGAAAAACTCATTACAACTGTGGAGAACACACAAAAGCATTCAGCGGTAAACACACACTTGTTCAGCAGCAGAGAACCCTCACTACAGAAAGATGTTACATATGCAGTGAATGTGGGAAATCCTTTAGCAAAAGCTACAGTCTCAATGACCATTGGAGACTTCACACTGGAGAAAAGCCTTATGAATGTCGAGAGTGTGGGAAGTCCTTTAGGCAAAGCTCTAGTCTCATTCAGCACCGGAGAGTTCACACTGCAGTACGACCTCATGAATGTGATGAATGTGGAAAATTATTTAGCAACAAGTCTAACCTCATTAAACATCGGAGAGTTCACACTGGGGAAAGGCCATATGAGTGCAGTGAATGTGGGAAATCCTTTAGCCAAAGGTCTGCACTCCTTCAACATCGGGGAGTTCACACTGGGGAGAGGCCTTATGAGTGCAGTGAATGTGGGAAGTTTTTTACATATCATTCCAGTCTCATAAAACACCAGAAAGTTCACAGTGGATCCAGGCCTTATGAGTGCAGCGAATGTGGGAAGTCATTTAGCCAAAACTCTAGCCTCATTGAACACCATAGGGTTCACACTGGAGAAAGGCCTTATAAGTGCAGCGAATGTGGGAAATCCTTTAGCCAAAGGTCTGCACTCCTTCAACATCGGGGAGTTCACACTGGGGAGAGGCCTTATGAGTGCAGTGAATGTGGGAAGTTCTTTCCCTACAGCTCCAGTCTCCGAAAACACCAGAGAGTTCACACTGGATCAAGACCCTATGAGTGCAGTGAATGTGGGAAATCCTTTACTCAAAATTCCGGCCTCATTAAGCACAGGAGGGTTCACACTGGGGAGAAGCCTTATGAGTGCACGGAATGTGGGAAATCCTTTAGCCATAACTCCAGCCTTATTAAACATCAGAGAATTCATAGTCGATAAAAGCCTTATGAGTGGCAAATGTGGAAAATCTGTTAGCACCCTGGAGAAAGTCCTTGAGTACACAGTGAATGTCAGAAAGCTTCAGCTGAAGGCCATATCTCATTGAGTGCCACACAGTTCACAAGGGAAAGACACTTTTGATATGTAGGGATGTCCAGTTGATATAACAGCTCTGAAGGAGATCCCTTATGAGGGTGGCATCAGCCTGAATTGAACATCCTATATCTGAACATCTGCATAAATTCCAGGTATGTGTGAACTGCATTGCACCTTTTGCCCTGCCCAGGGCCCATGTCAGATTTATGTCTCTGCTGATACTATAGTGGAAGCCATTTTACCTCTACTGCCTGGCAGGTGACCACCAGTGTGCACCACTCACCCATCCCAGTGTATTCAGGTAAGTGAACCTTGGTGTTCTGTTCATGGGAGGAATTTGTAAATAGCCTAAGCATTTATTCCGTTTTTTTTTTTTCCTTTCTGATGAGTTAGGCCATGGACCTGACCCAGTTTGGCCCAGAGGACTCTGCTGGTGACCTGAAAAGAGGGACTACATATTTCAGGATATTGTTGGTCTCACATGACTCTTGATAGAGTTTGCCAGCCTTCAAATCACCAACTGTGGGAACCAACTGCCTCTTATTGCCTTGGTTTGTACAATAACAAAGGCCTTATTAATCTTGGGGGTTCTATATGTATGGGTTGGTTTGAAAACAGTTGGGTTCTGCTAACATGAAGGGGTGAATAACTTTTTTTGGAGATCCCAAACATTGTGTAGCTCAACAGGGACAGGGACAGGGACAGTAGGATGGCAGAATATAGCTCTCTCTCTAGTTTGAGCCTAGTTTTCATTGCTATTCAAGGCCTCTGAGAAAAAACTACAGGGTATTGTCCTAATTTATATCCTGGATGCCATAGAGGTCAGCCTGAGGAGGCAGCAGTTACTTGACATCCTTTGATGTTTCTGAAAGCAACATGAAATTGTTCTCTTGTTCACAAGGAATACTGCATCGTGTTCAGTGCCAGTGGGGGAAATCTGTTCCCCAGGTCCTGTATGCCTTGATATCCTGAATTCCACAGGGTAGCACCACAGGTGGTAAGATTATAGTAGGAATTATAATTGTTATAGAAGTACTGGATTGATAGAGAGTGGAAAACTGCAATAACACTGCAATAAATAGAATGTGCCCCTTTTACAGAGGTTTCCATGATGTTCGTTATTATGGCTCTTAAGGATGAGCAGGTACAGAAATCCTCAGGACCTACAGAATTGTGTATCTTGTGTAGCTGAGGTCATTGTCAGAAATTTTATGGAATCCTGTAGCCTCTGGGATTTTCACCTCAAGGTCATTGCTATGCAGGCAGGAAAACAAGGATAGAGAAGGGAGGTCTAGGCCATTGATACAGCCTTTGTGATCCAGCCAACATTTCTGTTGAGTCAGGTGGAAATGGCCTTCACTGTTCACTTGTATTTGTGATCACTGAGGCAAAATCCTCTCCCAGGACATGAGGAGAGAGATGGTGGAATCAACATAGGGTTGTCAAACCTGATTTTCCAAAAACAATAGGAAATTCAGACTTTTATTTTGAACCATATTTTGTTAGGTTGGTGCAAAAGTAACTGTGGTTTTGAACCATGATTTATTTTTATTTTTATTTTTTTTTGAGTCAGAGTCTTGCTCTGTTGCCCAGTCTGGAGGGCAATGGCACTATCTCAGCTCATTGCAACCTCCGCCTCCCAGGTTCAAGCGATTCTTCTGCCTCAGCCTCCCAGGTAGCTGGGATTACAGGCACCCGCCACCACGCCCATCTGAGTTTTGCATTTTTAGTAGACATGGGGTTTCACCATGTTGGCCAGGCTGGTCTTGAACTCCTGACTTCATGTGATCCACCCACCTTGGCCTCCCAAAGTGCTGGGATTTACAGGCATGAGCCACTGCGCCCAGCCAAGCTTTTTCACCATTCCAATTTCCTTCAAATGCTGAACAGCCGTGGAATGGTTGACATTGAGTTCTTAGGCAACTTCTCATGTAGTTGTAAGAGGATCAGCTTCTAATATTGCTCTCAATTGGTCATTGTCAACTTCCAGTGGCTGGCCACTACTTCTCTTCAAGGCTCTTGTCTCCTTTGCAAAACTTCTTGAACCACCACTGCACTGTACATTCGTTAGCAGTTCCTGGGCCAAATGTGTTTATATCGTGAGTTGTCTCTGCTGCTTTACGACCCATTGGGAACTCAAGTAAGAAAATCTCAGCCGGGTGCGGTGGCTCACGCCTGTAATCCCAGCACTTTGGGAGGCTGAAGTAGGTGGATCACAAGGTCAGGAGTTAGAGACCAGCCTGACCAACATATTGAAACCTCATCTCTACTAAAAATACAAAAATTAGCCGGGCGTGGTGGCATGTGCCTGTAGTCCCAGCTACTTGGGAGGCTGAGGCAGGAGAATCACTTGAACCCGGGAGGCAGAAGTCACAGTGAGCCAAGATCACGCCACTGCACTCCAGCCTGGACGACAGACAAAACAAGACTCCGTCTCAAAAAAAAGAGGCCAGATGCGGTGGCTTACACCTGTAATCCCAGCACTTTGGGAGGCCGAGGTGGGTGGATCACAGGTCACGAGTTCGAGACCAGCCTGGCCAACATGGTGAAACCCCGTCTCTACTAAAAATACAAAAATTAGCTGGGCATAGTGGCATGCACCTGTAATCCCAGCTACTGGGGAGCCTGAGGCACGAGAATTGTTTGAACCCCGGGAGGTGGAGGTTGCAGTGAGCCAAGATCATGTCACTGCACTCCAGCCTGGGCAACAGAGCAAGACTCTATCTCAAAAAAATCGCTGAAATTTGAGTTTTGTCTAACATTTCCATAGTCTAAAATAAACATAAACAGCAAGTAGTAAGTCAGCAAAAAAACATAAAGCGAGAAATGCCTATTAAAATGATGTATAACCACATTTATTTAAGAATGTTTTCCAATATAAAATGGCAAAATCCAACATGCAAAAACGGCAATTACTTTTGCACTAACCTGATAATAATTTTAATAAGAATAAATGGTACATATTTAAACTATATAATTTGATCAGCTTTGATATTCATATTAACCTGTAATTGCTCCCACCATGCCAATTTTGAAACTGCCAACATGTTACTGAATGTAGAATTGGGAAGAGTTGCTGATAGCATCCTAATATATTCTGTTTCTACCATACTGATACAGTGGCCACGAATAACCTCAAGAATGTAGAAAATAAAATGTAGTGAAATGATTAGGAAGAAGTTGTTTCTTCACAATCATGACAATGAACGTGTCATTCCACAAGTTACCTCATTGTCCTTTAATAATTATCTGCCTATAGGCAACTATTGATTTACTTTCCATTATAATACATTAGTTTTCATTTGCTAGAATTTTATATGATTGAAACCATAATGTATTTACTCTTTTTTAATCCCTGGGTATAGTCACGTATTTATTTTGAGATTCATCATTATACCTCTATGAGTAGTTTCTTTTTTTTGTATTGCTGAGAAGTATGATGTTCTGTGGATATACCAGTATTCGTTTATTCATTCATTCATTTGTTATGGATATTTTGAGTAGTTTTTTAAAGTAGTTTGAGGTATAATGGAACTTAAAGTGCTTATATTTAAAATGCATATTTTGATATTTTCATACATGCTTACACCCTGGAACGCAGTTTCCTTCTGTCTTTTTAGTTCATTCTCAACATATAAAATTAATTTTCATTGTGTAAAATTACTGGTACAATGACATATTTTGTCTCCTGTTACAGCTGTGTTCAATTACAAAAAAAGATGGAAAAGACTGTTATGAAGCCAGATGAACCTTTCTCCAGTCTTCCTTCACTATTTTTTTTTCCTTCACCATTTATCATTTCATAGTCATTTATGTTTCATCGGTCCTCATGTGTACTAGTGCGTTATTTTACTTATACTCCCGGATATCATATTATTTAATGCATAGCCTCTTCAGAATGCAATTTTAAAATGTAAAGGCTCTTTTATAACCCCCCAAAAAATCACACAAATATATTTTAAAATGTAAATATTTTATCGCTTCTGTTTTCTCAGTTGTCTAAAACAATGTGTTTCTTAAGGAAGATCATTTTTATTCAGGATCCAAATGTATATTTAATAGCTTTCAGTAGTTGTATCTCATAAGTCTGTAACCTACAGGTTCCATTTACCTTTGTTTTCTTATTTCTTGAAGTTGCTGAGTCATTTTTTAATTAGAATTTGCTGTATTCTAGATGTGGCTTATTGAATCTCTAACATTGTTTAACTTGTACACTAGATGTTGATGAAATCGGTGATTGAGATTTTGTCCCAGCAGACAGGTGTGTGATGGCAACAGTGAAATAAATACAAAACCTTCTCCCAACCCAGAAATCCTCTCCACGAAGGTAGAGACAGAAAACGCTTTTATTAAGCATTAAACCAGAATGTGATGCACATCACAGACAATCCACTAAGAAATTGCAAGGTAAGAAAAAAGCCTCACTCCTTCATATGGCCTAGCAGATGTAGCCCATTACACACGTTTTCAAGATAAACAACAACAAGTCCTCAAATACGAATTTGACAGCACCATTTGTCACACATAGTTCATCCTAACAGGTGATGCTCTATTACCTTACTGGCTTTACCTAGAGGAAAAGCAAACATCATATCTTTATGACAGAGGATAATGAGGGGAGCTGCCTTGGGGCTGCTGGATGATACATCGGGACAGGACAGTGCGAGCTTCCAGCAAGGCAGCTCTAGTTGGAGCCCTGATTTCTTTCCAAGGTGAGGAGAGGGTGATGATAGTATCCTTGGGAAGGGGAGTGAAAAGTGCTGAGGGACTGTATTTATAGCTGAGGGATTTCCTGGGTGCTGTGGGTCTCTTGTCTTTGCCACTCTGCCTCAACACTGAAACTGTCCATTCCCTACTTGGAGGCTGCACCCAAAACCTCCCTCTGCCTTCATGCTCTGGCCTCCCCCTGCAAGTTACCACCCTGGGTCTTGGTGCTTGCAGCACTTCCGGTGCCTGGCTGCCCCAGGCCCTCTGCTCCCTCTGCTGCCTGGGTTTAATCCCTCCTCTGCCACTGCCCAGCATCAGGACTCTGCTGGTTTTGCAGCCTCTTGGTACCTCAGTTTTATGTTTGTGGAATAGGAGTGCTCACAGTACTCTCTGGGATCCTGGCAAAAGGTGTGGTAGGCAGGTGGTAAGCAGGGCCGAGCACTATCCCCAGCACCTAGTGAGTTGATGCCTTATCATTTACCTGATCCAGGCAGGTCTTAAGGTACAAGAGAAAGAGAAATGGGGCTTCTTAGAACCCCCTGACCCCACAGCTTCTACTTGGATGGAATTTTTGGAAGAAGCACTGGCT